GGTACACATGTTTAACAGGTAGTGGGGTACCTGTTTTAACTTTTTAAAAGGAATCAGACGTTTAAAATAAAATTCTTGACCAAAAAAAATCCCTTGTTTCAGAAGGGTGAATAGAATTACAGTGTGTTTGGAATATAATTCAAAGATAATGTAGCATTTTAAAGAACCCTACTAATAATAAACATTTCTGAGCCTTTTACAGTCATTGATTCAGCCAAAGTTACCGGCCTTCTACTATGACAAAAAATCTGATAAATCTTCATATTAACCTTGTTCTTTATTACTATTTTACCATAATTAGATGACTGTTTATTTAAAATAATTAATATTCATGAATCATGGCCAGTTTTCCTATGTTCCTATACCATAAATGTTGGTGCTTGTTTTGAACCTAAGGAACATTTTCTTTCTTTGTCTAGAAAATTCTCATTTTTATTATGAAATATTTACTGTGATGTGGCATACTTTAGATAAGGAAGATTGTAAAAGACAATATCAGTATTATTTGTGAGTGTTTGATTTACACACCACTGACTATAGGATCCAAGCCTGAGATTCACAAAGCCACAGTCTGCCTATTCCAGATGTCTCTTGCTCAACATGACTTCCCCTCTTCCTTTATAGATCAAGTGACTTCCCTTTTTGGGGAGATATTTATGCTAAATAAAATACTAACAAAATAAAATTCTTACTATGCAAAAGAAATGCACAGATAATTATAATTATAGATGATATTCAGTGTTTTGGGGAATGTTACAAAACCTGTTGATGAGATTTCACATTTTAGTATTGAAACCAGTAATTCACTTAACCATGTGTGTTAAGCAATGATTTTATTTCATTCTGGCAATTAATGTGGTTTTTAAGAAAAAGAGTATTTTTTAAACAAAGATATTTGTATGAAACATGAGTAATTTGTTATTTGCTGTCATAGAAACCAAAAACTTTACTCATGCTTTTCTGGAAAGCTGCCAACTTTGGATTGAGCTTATTTTATTTAGCTAGGTACTGGTTGATTTATTTTGTTTAGGCTAGCTTTTTTGTTTTGGAGACAGGCTCGCTGTGTCACTCAGGCTGGAGTGTAGTGGCATGATCTTGGCTCACTGCAACCACTGCCTCCCGGGTTCAAGTGATTCTCGTGCCTCAGCCTCCCAAGTAGCTGGAATTGCAGGTGCACGCCACCAAGCCCGGCTACTTTTTTTGTATTTTTAGTAGAGACGAGGTTTCACCATGTTGGCCAGGCTGGTCTCGAACTCCTGACGTCAGGGGATCCATCTGCCTCAAAGTGCTGGGATTATAGGCGTGAGCCACCGTGTCTGGCCTAGGCTAGTTTTTAATCTCTCCTCGGTGTCCCTTATTCTTGCATAATTATAGATGTCTTTGAATATATAACTTTAAAATATTCCACTGATTAAAATAGAAGGTTGATAAATTATGTCAGTACAGTATTTTACTAGGTAAGTTGACCACTTTTTATCTTCAGTGATATCACAGAAAATAACTAAATCATTTTTCTGAGTTGAGGGAAGACAGTTTTTAGCTTACAGGAGCAATAGTAAGTTAGTTTGCCCAGGATGGCTGTCAGACCTCAGTCCTATTTTGTTATCCAGTAGAGACTCCAGCTGCTGCCCAGGAAAGGTGAGGGGGATTCTCTTGTACTTAAAGATGACTGTAAGATTATTCACATGTATCATTGATAAATGTTTTTGTGTTACCTTTTTCCTCATTTGACAGTTCTGATTTTTAATGCAAACATTTAGTATTTAAAATAGGACTTTTCATGAAATGTTGCAAAATTGTAATTGGAAAGCTTGGCTATTACAGCCAAGTGACATATATCAGTTTAAACAAATACTTCAACATTTCAGTGACCGTATCAACTGTTCTTCTAGATGTCTGGTGAGAGACCTTCAAAAATTGAAGTCAGTCTTTACATATTCATAATTCCACTAATTTTCTTACACATTAATACTTTTCCTTAAAGCATTGCTTACTTACTGAACTTCATTTAAATTCTTCTTGTGGTTCTGCAGAGAGCTTTTGAGCCATCTACATCTCAGAACTTCTTCATTTTCTACAGTTTTATGAATCATAGTACTGAGTCATTACCACAGGGATGCACCCTAATTCTCAAAAGCCGAGGTCTCAGGACTGATCTGATTCTGGCATGATTAAAATAGAAAGAGCCTTCTTTTGCCAATTTTCTTTTTACAGTTCACACATTTATCTTTACTTGACCCTCTTTTAAGCTGTTTGAGAGTGAATTAACAGGCCTATATTCCTCAGACTTCTCCCTTCAACGCAGCCCTTCACTGTACCCATTTCCTGCATTCGTTACTTGTCATGTACAGTATATCAGACTTTGATTATCTCTGATCCAGCAGCCTTAGTGTGGAAAAAAAACAATCTGTTACACCCAAAAGTAAGATTTGGGACTTCAAATGTGGTCTGAGTTTGGATTGTTTTCTGTAAGGAGTGGGGATCTTTAAAGCACTTCAAGAAGAAACACTTTACGATGGTGCAAGATTACAGAAGCCTTATCAGGGTTCGTAGATCATAGGACAGGGGTAGGGAAAATGAGCCATCTGGAGGGAGTCAAGACAGCGCATTTGCGGGCTGTGATTTGCCTTTCTCTCTTCCCTCTGTAGTACTTTTAAAGACAAACAAAAAAACCCAAACCACTGTCTTAAAGTAACTGTGAACAAATGGAAACAGCATAACCTGCTGTGGAAGCATAAGCATCTTTAGAGTATGTTTTGAGGCCCTGGCCTGCTTCTGGGCGAGGGATGGTAGGTGTGAGTTCCTCTGCGCCGCCTTTGCTTGTGCCCAGCTCTCTCTTCTCTCCGTGCTTCCTTTTCTCCTATTTAACCTTTTTTCCCTTAGATTGCTTCTCCATTGACCAAAGAGTGGTATAGGTAGCAGCTCAGATAACTCCTCTGATGCACAAGCCTCCCAGTTAAACTTACTTTAGAGATTTGGATTATTTTCTAGTAGTTCATTGAAAATGAGGACAGGAACTGCAAAGAAAAATCAAGGCTAACCAGATACAGTGGCTCATGCCTGGAATCCCAGCACTTTGGGAGACTGAGGCAGGTGGATCGCTTGAGCCCAAGAGTTCAACACCAGCCTGGCCAACATGGCAAAACCCTGTTTCTACAAAAAACAAACAAACAAACAAACAAAAATTTCAAGGCTGACCAAAGCCATGAGGGTGATGGGACTTGTGAAAGGACCACATGTAGAAGTTGAAGACAAGTAGCAGGTTCTTAAGAAGCATCCAAATTTGGAGGGTGCCTTATAATTAAAATAGCAAGTGTGATGTCAGTGCTTGTCCAATGTACACCCCACACACACTCACATTCACGTTGACTCATCCATATACACTCCCTTTTCTCCTTTTTCCTCCCTCCCTCTCTATGCTACCTTTCCCACTCCTGACCACAGGGAGCCAGGACTAACTGGAAGAAGCCTTCTATTAATATATTCTTCCTTGTGGCAATTGCAACTCAGGCCCAGGATGACAAATGGTGTCTTAGGCCATTGTTAACACAGGGAGGTAGCGACCAGTTGACGTGTGATTTTTAAATGCTCAGTGCAGAATAAATGAAATGATGCCATTGTCTTAATAAAGCTGGCAGATAGAATTGCCTTATAAAATTTATAAAAATAGCTATAAAATTTTATTATTGCAACTTATGTTCTACCTGTAGGCAAAAATCTAGCCTCCTTTCAAAATGCGACCTCCTCACCTACCCCTGTCACTTCTGTGAACCATACACTCCAACTACACACAATCCATTCCCAAACATCCACTTTCAGGATTCTGTATGATTGTGCAAACAAGTATTTTTCTTTAACAAACACACAGCACTTAGTATGTACCAGACACTTGTGGTAGATTTTTTACTCTAGTATTTTTGTTTGTTCAAATATATTTGGTCAAAATATGTTCTGCCCCTCTCTACTGAAGCCCTCCCTATAGGGCCTCTGCATGCCCTGTTGACATCAGGTTTTGTTGTTTGACTTACACTAGCCACTAAAATATGAACAGCAGTGACAAATGCTTCATCCAAGCAGAAGCTTGAAGAGCCACTGCCTGGTTCCACCATTGCTCTGTCCCCTTTGCCATGAGAAAAGCAGGGCCCGGAGAGGGGCAGCTCCTCAGACTCCAGAATGAAGAAGTCAAATGGAGCAGGGCTGTACCAACATGTAGCATGAACAGGAAAGAAATCTTTGTTATAAGCTACTGAAATTTGATAATTTGTTACCACAGTATAACTTAGAAAAAGCTGACTAATAGTACTCTTTTCTAAGCACTTTACAAACATTATTTTAATTAGCCCTCATAAAAACCTGAGGAACTACGGAATATTCTCCCTATTATAGATGAAGAAACTGAGGCACAGGGAAATTAACTACAGTCATGCACTGCGTAACAACGTTTTGATCAACAACAGAGTGCGTATTCAGTGGTGGCCCTGTGGATTCTAATGGAGCATAGGTAGAAACCTGGTGTATGGCACTCAGTGTTGGCACTGCAGATCAAGTAGGGGAAATGACTGATATTCAGTCATGGTGCCAGAACACTTGATTTTCTGTATGAAAAAATATATATAAATGAAAATATATATCCCATCTAGGTTTGTGTAAGTACACTCTGTAATGTTCACACGATGACCAGATCACATAACACATTTCTCAGAATGTGTCCTTATCATTAAGCAACACATGACTGTAATTTGCCAAGAACACCAGGTAGCTGAAAAGTAGTGGAGACAGGATTCAAATGTAGGTAGCATAACTTTAGTGTCTATGCTCTTTTTTTTTTTTTTTTTTTTTTGATACGGAGTCTCTCACTGTCACCCAGGCTGGAGTGCTGTGGCGCGATCTTGGTTCACCGCAAGCTCCACCTCCCGGGTTCACACCATTCTCCTGCCTCAGCCTCCCAAGTAGCTGGGACTACAGGCGCCTGTCACCATGCCCAGCTAATTTTTTTGTGTTTTTTGTAGAGACGGGGTTTCACCGTGTTAGGCAGGATGGTCTTGATCTCCTGACCTCGTGATCCACCCGCCTCGGCCTCCCAAATTGCTGGGATTACAGACATGAGCCACAGTGCCCGGCCTATGTCTATGCTCTTAAAAGATAGCTTTGCATAACCACATGCAGTTTCTTCCAACTATATCCCCTATTTCACTCACATATCCCTTCTTCTAGGAAGTCTTACTCATTTAAGTCCTGGCCCAACCCTTTTCCTGAGTCAGTCCTGACTTTATTTATGAGAGCTCTCCTCTTAAATTTTTAAGTGACAGTTTATAATTGTTGACTATAGGTATGGGGTTGTGCAGCGAATCTCTGGAGCTTATCGCTCTTGCTTAACTGAAACTTTATGCCTGTTGATTTTTAACTCTCCTTTTCCCTCTGCCCCCAGCCCCTAGCAACCACCATTTTACTCTCTGATTCTGTGAAATTGACTATCTTATATACCTCATATAAGTGGAATCATGCAGTATTTGTCTTTCCGTGACTGGCTTGTTTCACTTAGCATATAGGTCCTCATGTTTCATCCATGTTGTTGCATATTACAAAATGCCCTTCTTTTTGAAGGGCTGAATAGTATTGCATTGTATGCATGGACCACATTTTCTTCATCCCTTTGTCTGTTGATGGGCACTTAGGTTGTTTCCCCATGTTGGCTATTGCAAATAACATGGTGATGACATGAGAGTGCCGAGACCTCTTTGAGATCCTGATTCATTTCTTTTGGATGTATACCCAATAGTGGGATTGCTGGATCATATTAGTTCTATTTTTAATTTTTTGAGGAACCTCCATACTGTTTTCCATAGTTGCATCATTTGCATTTCTGCCAACTGTGCACAGGGGTTCCAGTTTTCCCCACATCCTAACCAACACTTGTCTTTTGGTGTTTTTTGTTTTTTTATAATAGCCATCCCAGCAGGTGTGAGGTGATACCACATTGTGGTTTTGATTTGCATTTCCCTGATGATTAGTGACATTGAGCATTTTTTCATGTACCTATTGGCCATTTGTATGTCTTCTTTGGAGAAATGTCTGTTTAGGTCCTTAGCCCATTTTTAAAACTAGGTTATTAGTTTTTTGGTATTGAATTGTAGGAGAGTCCTTTTAGTTTATAGGAATTCTATGTTATTCTTCATAATCTTCAGTGCCTAGCACAATGTCTACTTGATACACATTCTAAAAATAATTTTTTAGTTTAAAAACTTAATATTATCAAAAAATAATTTCTGTACTATAAAACATTATACTACATGATTGTCAGGATGCTTACAATGTGTACTGCCTTACTAGGTTCTTGATGTGTTCTCTATAGTGGTAGAATACCTGGACTGCCTATTTTAAAGATAGGGAGGCTGAGTTTCAGGTTGCATGAATGATGGGTGGTAGAACCAGGACAAAGGCCAGGTGTTCTGCTCCAGGCCCAGTGAGTCCAGCACCTTACACTGCACATCTCAAGGCTCTCATCCATGTCTCTTCCAGCCACGAGATGCACAGACACAGTTATTCTTAAAGTTTCCCTTAGCCACACCACTAGGATGAGGCCCCATTCATCAGCAATGGAGACATGATTCTGGAGGGCAATCTTGGGTATGAAGAGGTTTTCAAAGTCCCCAGAGGCCCTGAAAAACACAATCGACAACTTTTTGCAGCCTTCTGTGTGCTGACCAATAGCCAAGGAAAATTTTTTCTCATTAGCAGACTCTATTTTCTTCGTAATATGAAGAATGTGGCCTATAGCTATGCTTTCTCTTCTAAAATCATCAAGATATTTAACTGGTCCTCTCTCCATGCTTGGTTAAAAACTCAGCTTAAACCTCACCTTCAGCAAACTCACTGTCTTGTATTTCTTGCATTGTCATACTCAATCTGAAGTAAAGAAACATTCAGAGAAAACTTAAAGGATAATTTAAAGTATATTAGGCTGGTATAGTAGTGTTACTGAATAAAGGAAAAAGAAGTAGAGATAAGGAAGAGGTTGCCAAGAAACACCCGTACTTTTACATTGTAGAGATTACTGGTAGATTATCATGTCCGTTGCAGGACAGAACATTTTCCCATGGGTCTTCACATTGTCTTTTTATCAGGAAATTAAAATTTTTTCATCAGTTTTGATTATCTCTTTAAACTATATGTAGTTTTGGTTTTTGGTTTTTCTCTCTCTCTCTGTGTGTGTGTGTGTGTGTTTAAGTGTCCAGTGTTTGTCTTCGGGGACTGACTGTGTTGATATTTTCCTTCTGTCTTGATGATAGCCTCTGGGAAGGGACTATGGTAAAATTAACATGTCGTTTTGAATTTATTTATTATTTATAAACAACAGCATAGGATGTTATCAAAGGTCTTCCATGTTAGCTTATATTGATAGCTGAGAACATTTTCAAAGCAGCAGAAGTTTTTTGTTGTTAAAAGCTTGTTTTTGTTCTGCTAAAATCCTACCTCTTATAAAATTTAAAAGATTTATGTATCTATTTGAGATCTTTCTAGATCTTCACATTCTTTTTTATTAAAAGATTCTTTTTCCCTTTTTTTGTTTATTAAGATGTTATTTACATACAATAGAACTCACCAATTTTAAGTGTATAGTTCGTTGAACTTTGGTAGTTATATACAGTCATGTACTCACCACCATAATCAATATGGAAAGCAGTCTCCTGACCATGAATGGTGGCTTCATGCCCCATGCTCTTTCCCCACATCCAGCTGCCAGCCGCAGGTAACCACTGATCTTCATGTAATTATAGTTTTGCCTTTGCTGGAATTTCATATACTTAGTATTGTATAATATGAAGTATTTTGTGTTTTACTTCTTTCACTTGAACATGAAAATTTCACCAATTTTTAAAATTAATTTTTCATTTATTATTGTATTAAGTAACAATTAATAGATTAAGTATTAATCTATAGTATGGATGCACCATACTTTGTTTATCCATTCACCAATTGGTGGACATTTGAGTTGCTTCCAGGTTTGGATTATTATGAATAATGCTGCTGTGAACATCTGTGTACACATTTGTGTGTGGACATATGTTTTCCTTCTTTAGGAACGGAATTGCTGGGTCATATGGTAAGTGTATATTTGACATTAGGAAATACTACCATGTTATTTTACAAAGTGGCTCTACCATTTTGCATTTCCACCATCGATGTTTGAAACTTCCAAATTCTCTACACCCTTGTCAACACTTGGTATTGTCAGTTGTTTTAGCTTTAGCCGCTCTATTGGGTGTGTAGTGGTATCTTGTGGTTTTAATTTGCATTTCTCTAATGATTAGTGATGTTGAGCATTTTTTTTCATGTGCTTAGTGGTCATTTTCATATCTTTTGTGAAATATCTGTTCAAATCTTTTATCCATTTTGTTCATTGGGCTATTTATCTTCTAACTGACTTAAAATAATTCTTTATATATTCTAGATATAAGCTCTTTGTTGGACATGTTTTATGAAAATTGTATTCTAATTTGTGGCTTGTCTGTTACCAAAAAGCAAAATTTTAAAATCTTGATTAATTCATTGTTAACTGGTTTTTAAAATAGTTTGTGCTTTTGATGTTCTATTTAAGAAATCTTTGCTAATCCAATGTCACAAAGATTTTCTCCTATATGTTCTTCAAGAATTTAATAGTTTCTGCTATTACATTTAGGTCTGTGATCCAGTTTGAGTATAATTCTTTTGAGGTAAAGGGTAAGATTTATTCTTTTCCACACAGATACTCATTTGTTCCATTACCAGTTATTGAAAAGACCCTTTTCTCATTGCATGACCTTGGCACCAAAACTCAGTTGACCAGTATAGGTTTATTTCTTGACTCTTTTCTTTCCCAGTTATCTATATGTCTGTCCTTACGCCAATACCACACTGCACTGATGACTACAGCTTTATGGTAAGTCTTGCAATCAGGCAATATAAGTCCTCTTAAACAATCACATTGGACGTTTTTCTTCTAGATGTCCGGTCTGTGCTACGACAGCAAAATGTTCCAGGTGCATCAGGTGCTCTGCATCCCCAGCTGGATGGCAAAATTCTTTTCTTGGACACTTGAACCCATCTTCTCTTCTTCAGAACCCACCAGCGAAGCCAGAATTGGGATGGGAGCCACGCTGGACATCCAGAGACAGCAGAGAATGGAGCTGCTGGACCGGCAGCTGATGTTCTCTCAGTTTGCACAAGGGAGGCGACAGAGACAGCAGCAGGTAAAAGTGATAATAATCACTAAAAATTTAGATGTCTGATAACTGTGTGTTGATCTCTTTTTAGGGAGGAATGATCAATTGGAATCGTCTTTTTCCTCCTTTACGTCAGCGACAAAACGTAAACTATCAGGGCGGTCGGCAGTCTGAGCCAGCAGCGCCCCCTCTAGAAGTTTCTGAGGAACAGGTAATTAATCAGTAATACCTGGTACTCATTCTCCCTCAGGTTTCTGCGTTTTCTCTGCCTGCAGGTCGCCCGGCTCATGGAGATGGGATTTTCCAGAGGTGATGCTTTGGAAGCCCTGAGAGCTTCAAACAATGACCTCAATGTCGCCACCAACTTCCTGCTGCAGCACTGATAGTCCCAGGCCAACACTGGGACCGGACCGGCAGCCGAGTGACAGTGCGTGGTCCCCACCATCAGATCAGCCCGGGGACCGAGCATCTCTGGTGCTGATGTTCTTGTGGGAAGAGGGAGGTTCCACCGCACCCCTGCCCTCAACCGCAAGACTGTTGCCGTTTTAGTGTGGAGATAAGTTTGCCATTACATTAGCATGTATTTTCTATCTATATTTTTTATTGGGCATTTTCCCTAGGTTGGAGAGTCAGCACTCGTTTTGAATGTGTTTAAAATGCATTAAAATGGAAGATTTCTGCAGGCAGTTGAATGGCACTCCAGATGGGGAATTGCTGTAACCCTCTTACTGTAACATGTCATCTCCTGCGTCGTGATGGGGAGAGGGTAATGTTACTTCACAAAGGACATGTCAGATCCTTCTTCATGGACTTTTTTAGTTACTGTTTTTTCTCTCAAACTTGTTTTCGAATCTCCTGGGAGTGAGGGAGAAACAGGGAGCTGAATCCTCCCCCAAGCTGTTCCAGGCCAGAGGACTCTGCAGTACCTTCTCCTACATCTAGTAACAAAGAATGGTGATAACCATGCACTGGTTCAAGGTTCTGGAGTTCTCCATGAAACTTGGGTTAATTTTGCTCAGAGTATCCAGAGTTAGCCACTAGGCTGCGGGTGAAATGGGATGGAGAAGAACAACAGCAGGCTTCCTGGAGCCACATGGGCTGACTAGGGCACTCTGTGGCTGGCCTGGCATGGGCTCAGCCCAGGAAGAGGAGAAACGATCCCTTGCCTGCCCCTCCCTGTGGCAGGGCTAACTGCCTGGCCCTCCTGGCTCGCAGCCAGCCAGCCCCCTGGCAGCAGGTTCTCCTCAGGGCTTGGGTCTTCAACCTGTGGCGACAGGAGGCAGGGCAGACTGTGGAGGACAGGATGCAGGTCAGGGAGAGGGAAGGCAGGGGTGGACCGCCATGAGCATGAAAAGACCCGAAGCAAGTTGACTCTTGCAATGTGCAACTGTTATGTTCTGCAAAATGAGCAACGATGTATCAAATTGATGCAAATTTAGATGTTGATACTTACAATAAAGTTTTTAATGTGTTTTACTCTTCAGTATTTTTCTATCAGACTTGTACAAATAAAGCCTTGTTCCAGGCTATACATATTTACCAGTCAACCAAATCCTCCGCACTGCTCGTCTTTCTTCAGACGAC